GTGATGCCAAGGGAGGGACAAAGACACAAGGGGTAATGATGACGTAAGAGTTGCATTAGCGCGATTTAAGAAGAGCGATGGGGACAGTAGCCATGCGAAGGTGACTTGGGGGTATGATGAGGGTTTAAAGAGAAATGAGGATTTTATAAAGGAGAAATGGCAACAAAAGCAGGATGCAGGTAACATATGGCGATGACGAATTTAAAGGGAGCGATTACGACCTATGGTGGCAAAGAGGGCTTACAGGGAACGAAAGCGAGTTAAGGGCGTTGATGACAACAAGAGGAGTTGTGAGGATTTAAAGAGGGTGATGGCGACAGAAGGAGTTGTGAGGATTTAAGTGGGATGAGACAGAAGGAGAGGAATGGTGACATAAAGAGACCGAGGACGACATAAATTATAGCGTGGAAGACAACGCTATAATTATATATATTATATTCCATATATTATATTCCATATAATATATATTATATTCCATGCATTATAGCGTGGAAGACAACACGAGGAGGGTAGCCGAGGCGCCGCGCCCCCAGATCGCACAGTACCTGCACTCCACGTCTCCCACTCCGAGACCCAGCCCCACACGCACCTTCCAGGCTGTATCCCCGCCTGACGGCCCCTCCTAGCCGCGCGCAGGCGCACTACGGCTAGACTGCAGGCCGGCGGGGGCCAGGCATGCGCCTTTCTCATTGGCCGCGCCGCTTGCTAGCTTCGGGCGGAGGGGAGCGCCGGGCCGACGGTGGGCGGTCACGTGACGGTTACGACTGCACTCTCGCTGGTGTCGGTGGGCGGTCACGTGATGGTTATGGCCGCACTCTCGCTGGTGGCGGCCTGTTGGGGTAGAGCGGCCGCGGACGAGTCAGTTCAGCTTCCGGCGGTGAGAGGATGCTTCCGGGGCGGGCAGCCCGGGCCGGGGGAGGAGTGTCTGACAGTTGGCGCCGCCGGGAGGGAGGGCGGGCGGCGCGAGTGGGCGCGGGCCCGGTGGGCCAGGTGAGGCGCGGGCCGGGGGTGGTGGGACTGGGCCGGTTGCGGTAGGGACGGGTGGCGTCCGGGTGTCTGGACTCAGTTCGGGCTCCGTTGTACGGCTTCGGACTTACGATTTGTTTCTTTGAGCCTCAGTTTCCTCCCCTGTGGAATGGGGGTTAGAATCCGACTGTATCACCGGCTTTATAAATGGGAGTGAGAAGTCAGGTCGTGTACGTTGGATGCCTTAGCTCAGCGCCTCCGCATAACGCTCACTTCGTTACTATACTATTATTATTAGTATTGATGTTTGAGCGCTTAGTATGAAAAATTGTTGGGTTTGGAAGCCGTCGAATTTTGGTTCAAGTCCCGCTCCACTGTGCGGCAGTGGGGCCTGTGTCTTCGCTTCCTTGAACCCCGTTTTTTCTCATCTGTACAATGAGAGCAGATAGTCCCAATATCATAGGGTCGTCTTGAGGATTCTGATGAAATCTGTGTGTGTAAAGATTTTAAGCAGAGGGGCTGGCACAGTGAGAGCTCGTGGATTGGGACTATAATGATAATGATTCTGAGAGTCATTGGTGTAGCTGGGAATTCCAGGGAAGCTGGGGGAGAAAGCTCAGAGACAGCAATAGGAAAAACTTAGAATTGGAGCCGGGGAAATCGACATCCTGTCACTTACTATTTGACCAATTTTGCTGAGTCCTGAAGTACTAGTTTTTTTCTTTTTCTTGATAATGACTAGTGCATTTTTTTCCCCAGTAAGTTAATTTGAGAAGGCAAATTTGCATTGCTGTCTTCTTCTTTTTTTTTTCTTTGAGACGGAGTTTCGCTCTTGTTGCCCAGGCTGGAGTGCAATGGTGCAATTTCGTCTCACCGCAACCTCCGCTTCCTGGGTTCAAGGGATTCTCCTGCCTCAACCTTCCGAGTAGCTGGGATTACAGGCATGCGCCACCACGCCCGGCTAATTTTTTTTGTATTTTAGTAGAGACGGGGTTTCTGCATGTTGGTCAGGCTGGTCTCGAACTTCTGACTTCAGGTGATCTGCCCGCCTCTGCCTCCCAAAGTGCTGGGATTACAGGTGTGAGCCACCGTGCCCGGCGCATTGCTGTCTTCAATGGAAAACTAGCATTGCTGGCCATGAGAGGAAGGAAAAGTTCAGGTAAAATACAATGGAAACTGAACAGCCCATTACCAAGCACTGTCTCAAGTGCTTTTATTCATAGAAACTCATCCAGCCCTTATAGCAGTCCTCTAAGGTAAGTCATGTTTGCACCCTCCCAATTCACAAGCTCATGGGCTCTCTCCTCTCTTCTCTTTCAGGCTCCAGGGAGCAGTGTCAGGGCCAGGGAGACGATGGTCTCCGTGACTATGGGTGAGTCTGTGGCCTTCTCTCCAGGGCCCCCTGTGTGAGTAATGAGCCCTGTCCAACCCCACAGCCACTTCCGAGTGGATCCAGTTCTTTAAGGAAGCCGGCATTCCTCCAGGACCTGCCGTCAATTATGCCGTGATGTTTGTGGATAATAGGTGAGGAGGCTGAACTTGGGGATGGGGTGGTGCCTGGGGCCTCACCACTGACCTTTCCCTGCAGGATTCAGAAGAGCATGCTGCTGGATCTCAATAAGGAGATAATGAATGAGCTGGGCGTGACCGTGGTGGGTGACATCATCGCCATTCTCAAGCATGCCAAAGTGGTGCACCGTCAGGTGGGTGCTGTGCCCAGCCCCTCTGTCTCTGGTGGTGACCCAGGTGCCTGTTCTTTTTTCACAGGACATGTGCAAAGCTGCCACTGAGTCAGTACCCTGCAGCCCTAGCCCCCTTGCAGGCGAAATTCGCCGTGGCACCAGTGGTGAGTCCTAACTATTCAGGCCTCTTTTCCTTCACCCGACCGGACTCTCCTTTTCTCCCCACAGCTGCCTCCCGAATGATCACCAACAGCCTGAACCATGACTCTCCACCCAGCACACCCCCCAGGCGCCCGGACACCAGCACCTCCAAGATCTCGGTCACTGTGTCCAACAAGATGGCAGCAAAGAGTGCCAAGGCCACTGGTGAGGGAACATGGGCAGGTGGTAGGAGGAGCAGAGTGCTGATACCCCTGCTTTCTTCCCCCAGCAGCCCTGGCCCGCCGGGAGGAGGAGAGCCTGGCTGTTCCTGCCAAGCGGCGCCGGGTCACTGCTGAGATGGAGGGGAAGTACGTCATCAACATGCCCAAAGGCACCACACCCCGCACCCGCAAGATCCTGGAGCAGCAGCAGGCTGCAAAAGGTACTGGCCCATCAGGGGCATGCTTCCCTGCGGCCTCTCCCTGATGGCTTCACTTCCCTCCCAGGTCTCCATAGGACGTCTGTGTTTGACCGCCTCGGCGCCGAGACCAAGGCAGACACCACGACAGGGAGTAAAGTGAGTGGGGATGGGGGAGCGATTCTGGGCGTTGACTCATTCATCCTGTCTCTGACCTCCACAGCCCACAGGAGTCTTCAGCCGCCTGGGGGCCACCCCAGAAACGGACGAGGATCTGGCTTGGGACAGCGACAATGACAGCAGCAGCTCTGTCTTGCAGTATGCCGGGGTCCTGAAGAAGCTAGGACGGGGCCCAGCCAAGGCCAGTCCCCAGCCAGCACTGACTGTCAAAGCCAAGGCCACAAGCTCAGCGACAACGGCTGCTGCCCCGACACTGCGGCGCCTGGCGCTTTCCTCACGGTCTGGGCTTGAGAGGAAGCCGGAGTCCTTGTCTAAAGTCAGCATCATCAAGAGACTGGGCGCAGCTGCCCTTGTGCCCGAGGCCCAGGACAGCCAGGTCACCAGCACCAAGAGTAAGTCCTCAGCCGAGGTCAAGGTCACCATTAAGAGGACTCTGGTGGGGCCCCGGGGGAGCAGCTCCAGCGAGGGCCTTGGTGCCCAGATGGACCACGCGGGCACTGTGAGCGTGTTCAAAAGACTGGGCCGCAGGACCTTCTAGCCCACCTGTGGGCGGGGTGCAGGCAGCAGAGCCTGCGGGCATCTGCCCTGGCCGCCCCAGGCTCCTGGCTTCATCACGCCTCCCACCAGCTCCTGGATGACACAGCTTGTCTCCCTCGGGCTCTAGAGCTAGGCCCGAGCATTCGGGGGATCACCCCATTTCTCCTAGCCTGGGATGGTCGTCGCAGCTGGCCTGGCCTGCTCCAGGACTCCCCTTCTCTCATGTCCTCTGTGCTTTCTTCTCTGGCTGTGGCCTTGGCAGAACCCACTTTTCTACCTCTCCCAAGTGCCAGGGGGCTTCTTCCTCTCCTACATTCCCCTTCTTCCCCTGAGCAGGGTCTGCTGCCTCAGACCCCAGCTCATCAGCCTCCCTGTCCCCCTCAACTAAGTGGGTGTCACCTGGTGGGCCTCCCTTCCCCCACTCCCCACTGACCTCCCTCACTCCTCTGCGCCTCCCCCCACTGCTGTGACTTCTCTCTCTCCCTGTCTTCACTTTGTTCATTTCTCTTCTGTTTTCTGTCCCCGTGGCAAGGCCCGACTGTCCGCTGCGTCCTGCCCGACCCTCCTGTACCTCCGGCCTCCCAGCGGCCCCCTCGTCGGCGGTGGCGTCGAGCCTGTTGAGACTGTTAGCCGCCCTCTACTCCCAGGCTGGAGGGACCTCTCCAGACCCTGGGCTGCGGCTGAGGCGCATCCGTTTTCCTGCCCTGGGCATCTGTCTCTGAAAGTGTATGGCGGGTGGTGGGCAAGGGGCACTGGGAAGGGAGGCCAGTGCCTAGAGTGAAGACAGCTGCTGTTTTAATATATTTTTGTGACTTTCAAATCATTTCCCCCACTCCTTCAGGGTGAGTTGCAGGACTGTTTCACACTATGCGCAGCTGGGCTGGGGATGGTGGCAGAGGATTGGGCTGTGTCTCTAAAGGTCAGGCTTCCTGCACACACATGGTCCATGTCCCTGCTGCAAGCCCTGAGTCAGGGGGAGTAATGGCCACAGTCACCATTCAGTTAGGCCGCCCCCTGCCCCCAATAAGCCGTAGTGGTTTTGTCACTCTATCCCCTCCCCCCATGGATTTCACCTGCCTGCTGGCACCTTTCCAAATGATGGGCTCCGTTTGTGAGACCATGAGTTTCCACTGGTTTGGTCGCCCACCCCTCCCTGCTGCACAGCGCCCCTGAGCCAGGCCTGTCCTAGGAGCTGGTAGCAGGTAGTGAGCAGGGCCTCTCCAGGGATGGGGTGTAGGTAAAGCGGTGGTGCTGGCCAAGGAATCTGAGGAGTGGGAGAAAGTGGCCAGGGCCGCTTCAGTGGTTGTGGATAGGAAGGCCTTGCAGAAGGGGTGACATGGAGGCCAAGTTGGGAATGTGGCTTCATGAAGTTCAGGAGGAGAGCTTTCAGACAGAGGGACAGCCAGGGGCAGAGGTGCTGAGGTGGGACAAGGAACAGGAAGAAGGCTGGTGGCTGTGGGTGAGGGTGGGCCCTGCCTCCAGCATGAGGCAGAGGTGGGTGGGCAGGGGCTAGGTGGCTGGGGGTGTTGTGATCAAGGAGGAGGAATGTGCACAGTGACCCGGGAGTGCTGGATCGGGAGGATTTGGAGCTGGGATGTGCTGAGCTGAGTTTCATTTAGGATCATCGCTCTGGCTTCTGTGAGGAGAAGGAATGGCTGGGAGGGCTGGGGTGGATGCCACTGCAGCAGTCCAGGCAGGAAGCCAGGATGGCTGCGAGGGCATGGCAGTGGGGAGCAGGGAAGAGGGCCGCTTGGGCTGCTTAGGGTGTGCTTTGGAGGAAGAGCTGTGGGATGTGCTGATGGGTTGGAAGTTGGGGCTAGAGAAGATGAGAATCATAGGGCCCGCCTAGATGTTAGACCGGAGCATCTGGGGGAACGGCTGTTAACAGAGAAGGGGAGACGGGAGGAAGGTCAAGGAAGAGGGAGCTGTGTTCTGACTGCATTGCGCCTGTTAGGGTCCCCGCTGGGGCTCAGGCGGACACCTGGGCTGGGGGTTCATGGCTGCTGACAGTGCGCAGGGTACAGCTGGAATCAAAGCCAAGGGCCTTGGCTGGGCGTGGTGGCTTACGCTTGTAATCCCAGCAGTTTGGGAGGCCAAGGCGGGTGGATCACAAGGTCAGGAGTTCGAGACCAGCCTGGCCAAGATGGTGAAACCCCGTCTCTACTAAAAATACAAAAATTAGCCGGGTGTGGTGACAGGTGCCTGTAATCCCGGCTACTTAGGAGGCTGAGGCAGGAGGATCGCTTGAACCCGGGAGGTGGAGGTTGCAGTGAGCTGAGATCGTGCCACTGCACTCCAGCCTAGGCAACAAGAGCGAGACTCCATCTCAAAAAAAAAAAAAAAAAAAGCCAAGGGCCTGGTAATACCAGCTGGAAAGGG